GAAGAAAGAAAGAAAGAGGGAGAGAGTGAGAGAGAGAAAGAAAGAAAGAAATGCAGGAAGGAAGGAAGAAGGAAAGAAGGAAGGAAGAAAAAAAAAGCGGGGGGGCCTGGTGCAGTGGCCCACGCCTGTAATCCCAACACTTTTGGAGACTGAGGTGGGTGGATCACTTGAGGTCAGGAGTTTGAGACCACCCTGGCTAACATGGTGAAACCCTGTCTCTATTAAAAATACAAAAATTAGCTGGTTGTGGTGGCGTGTGCCTGTAATTCTATTCAGGAGCTATTCAGGAGGTTGAGGCAGGAGAATCGCTTGAACCCAAGGCGGAGGTTGCAGTGAGCCAAGATGACCATACCACTGCACTCCAGCCTGAGCAACAAGACCAAAATTTAGTCACACACACACACACAGAAAAGAAAGAAAGAGAAATTGGGCTTGGTTTTGGCTTCTTACCTCCCACTGTCTAGGCTGAGTTTTCAAGGTTTTCCATCTCAGAGGCTAGTGGAAAGGGCAGAAGGGAGAAAAAAAGCTAGGGGGAGGGGGCAGCTAAGGAGCCTTTCCATGAAGGAAGAAGGTCCTGGAGCCTGACAGTCCCCAGGAGCAGCGACAAGAAGCAGGGGAGGGAGAGGACTGCTGCTGGCTGCTCCACCCCCCACACACATAATGTGGGGTCTCGCGTCTGCCTCTCTCCCGCCCCTAATTAGCAGCTGCCTCCCTCCATATTGTCCCAGGCCAGCGCCTCTTTTGTGCTCCCAGATTCCTGGGTGCAAGGTGGCCTCATTAGTGCCCGGAGACCGCCCCATCTCCAGGGAGCAGATAGACAGACAAGGGGGTGATCAGGGGCACAGTGATCCAACCCTGGCCTCTGAACGCCGCAGCGGCCATTCCTTGGGCCCAGCCTGGAGACGGCCCCCCTGCAGCAGGCTAATCTTAGACTTGCCTTTGTCTGGCCTGGGTGTGGACGCAAGTGCCTGTCAATTCCCCGCCACCTCAGAGCACTATAAACCCCAGACCCCTGGGAGTGGGTCACAATTGACAGCCTCAAGGTTCCTGGCTTTTTGAACCACCACAGACATCTCCTTTCCCGGCTACCCCACCCTGAGCGCCAGACACCATGAACCTTCCTTCCACAAAGGTAAAGATCCAGGGATGGAGGGGTGACTCACCACCCCCCCAGCGCCCTGTCTCCGTCTCCCTAGGTCTCCTGGGCCGCCGTGACGCTACTGCTGCTGCTGCTGCTGCTGCCGCCCGCGCTGTTGTCGTCCGGGGCGGCTGCACAGCCCCTGCCCGACTGCTGTCGTCAAAAGACTTGCTCTTGCCGCCTCTACGAGCTGCTGCACGGCGCGGGCAATCACGCGGCCGGCATCCTCACGCTGGGCAAGCGGAGGTCCGGGCCCCCGGGCCTCCAGGGTCGGCTGCAGCGCCTCCTGCAGGCCAGCGGCAACCACGCCGCGGGCATCCTGACCATGGGCCGCCGCGCAGGCGCAGAGCCAGCGCCGCGCCCCTGCCTCGGGCGCCGCTGTTCCGCCCCGGCCGCCGCCTCCGTCGCGCCCGGAGGACAGTCCGGGATCTGAGTCGTTCTTCGGGCCCTGTCCTGGCCCAGGCCTCTGCCCTCTGCCCACCCAGCGTCAGCCCCCAGAAAAAAGGCAATAAAGACGAGTCTCCATTCGTGTGACTGGTCTCTGTTCCTGTGCGGTCGC